TTTACAATGTAATACTATATCAGGTTGGAAATTAATAATTTGCATTCTTCTCAAGTGAATGATATACCTAGACAATGTTTTCAACATGTTAGAACTCCACGATGAATCAGGTGTCATCTCAACTCATCTAATCCCTTCATTGAAAAGAAATAGAAGAAATTACTTCTACTTACTTCTTCTTCTAGTTACTGCTAGTAACTAGGTTTAGGGCTAGAGCCACAGCACATGCTGGTTGGCCTGAATTTCAACGCTTACTTCTAGTTACTGCTAGTAACTAGGTTTAGGGCTAGAGCCAGAGCACATGCTGGTTGGCCTGAATCTCAAGAAGTTACGTGATAGAAAGTCCTCCATTCTCATCCCGGAAATCCCCACACTCCCAGACAAGTCAGAATGAATGGTCGTCCTAGGGCATACATTGCTTGATGCTGTCTAAATCTCAGCAGATTTCTCTGCATCCACCTGTTCTCGATCTGCTCTGTCGCATGGAACACACTGTGCAGTCACCGTCTTCCCAAGTGACATTCAAAGAACTGAAAGACACAGATGATGTGGGTGGCACAAAGAGATGCCTGTTAGTCTTGAGTCAGAATTTGGTGGGTGAATAGTCTTGGGCCCAGGCATGGATTCATTTTGTCACTGTAAATATATCAGCATCATGCTTCTCCCCACAGACACTTCCAAGTCTATATACAGCCAAACATGAGGCTGGCCAGAGAGAACTTCCTGAGCCCCCCGGATCAACAGGAACTGTCACATGACCAGATGATGGTCAGAGCAGGAATGATGCTGATGATGAGACGGGCTTCCTTTTATCTGAAACAAACTTTCTATGAGTAACTCACAATTAAGAAACAGATTAAACCCTTAGTTTAAAAGGTTCATAAGATTTCAGTAACAACTTCCCCTTTGACAATCCCAAATGGACTGTGGAAAACAATGTAAACAGCAACAAGGAAAAGTCCTGCTGATTGGTGGAAACTTTGGAGGCCAGGTGTATAAAAGGTCCAGATTGCAAGGGGTCATCAGATTTTGGGAAACTCACCTCTTAACAGAAGCCCACCCTCCATCCCTGACACCATGACCCACTGTTGCTCCCCTTGCTGTCAGCCTACCTGCTGCAGGACCACCTGCTGGCAGCCCACCACTGTGACCACCTGCAGCAGCACACCCTGCTGTCAGCCCTCCTGCTGTGTTTCCAGCTGCTGCCAGCCTTGCTGCCACCCAACTTGCTGTCAAAACACCTGCTGTAGGACCACCTGCTGCCAGCCCATCTGTGTGACCAGCTGCTGCCAGCCTTCCTGCTGTAGCACACCCTGCTGCCAGCCCACATGCTGTGGGTCCAGCTGTGGTCAGAGCAGCTCCTGTGCACCTGTGTACTGCAGAAGAACCTGCTACCACCCCACAAGTGTTTGTCTGCCTGGTTGCCTAAACCAGAGCTGTGGCTCCAACTGCTGCCAGCCCTGCTGCCGCCCAGCCTGCTGTGAGACCACCTGCTGCAGGACCACTTGTTTCCAGCCCACCTGTGTGTACAGCTGCTGCCAGCCTTCTTGCTGCTAATCAACTCCCAAGAGAACTACCATCCTCACACAACAACCTTCAGCTCAACTGACTTGTCTTTTGAGGGACTAATTTACTTTGCTGCTGACAGCCACCATGCTCTCACCCAAATTTTTATGAATTCTCTACATGTTTAAAATCTTGGGAATCTGCTTGAGGGAGGGCAGAATACTTCATCCTCATTCCCTCTTTCCTTACACCTTGTGGATCATGTGCCAGCTTCGTCTGTTCTTAATTTGGAGTCATGATCTCAGCTTTGTCTCAAAAATCAAGAGCTTCATTCTTTGCTTCTAAGGAATTTAGGTTTCTGCAACTGATCAATCATCTTTGCAATTATATTTTCATTTTAAATATCCTTCTCATGGTTCTTGTATCCTTCTTTCTTCTTTTCACGATAACTTTGGGTTATGTCTCTGGTAGCAGAGATTCTTACCTATATGTTTCTGAATAAACTCTGAACCATCTTCATCTCATATAGTGTTTTGTTTTATTTGAAAGCATTCCT